TTTATTCCGATCTGTGAATGTTGCGTAGCGTGAGGGGCTACCCCGGTGAGCTTCCTTTCCCTTCAGAGCGCCACACCGGTTCTGTCGGGCGGGCGGGGACTCCGAGGCGGCCCTTCCAACAGCCGGGCCGGGGACGCGAACATCGCCTCCACCCCTAACCCTGGAACAACCGGTAGTGGCCGTTTCCCCGCACCGCCCCCCTTTCCGCCGGCTTTGTGTGCGTGTGAAATGTGCGGCACATTGCAGACGAACCCTAAGCCCGGCGAGTCGAGTCTATTGTTCCCCGCGAGGATCTGCCGGGGCGGTGTGGAGCCAGGCGCAGTGCCGCGGCCAGCCCTCGGGGGTCGCTGTGTGGCACTGGCTGCCAGGCCGTGGCGGCGGCAGAGAGGGAGGCTGGCGGGGAGGGAAGCAGGCGGGCGGCGCGCAGCGGCTCAGCTGCCGCCGGTGCTTCTGCCCGGGGACGCCCCGGCCTCAGCGGCCGAGGCCGCGCGTGAATGTGTGCGAGGGCCCCGCGGAGCCGGGGCCGAAATACACGCTGTCACCGCGCTTTCCACAAACCACCACACAGACCTCCCCCTCCCCACCCCCAGCCCCGCCTGCCCTAGCCCCGCCGCCGCCGCCGCCGAAACTCTTGGGCCTCTGGCCGCCCAGACCCCTCACCATCGGCTCGCCTTGCCCGTCGCCCGCTCGCGCGCCCCCGGCAGCAGCACCATGTTGAATCGCGTCCCCGGGCTGAGCTGCCTCAGCCGGCGGCGCTGAGAGGCGGGCGAGAGCCGGGCCACGGGGAGGGAGGGAAGGAAGGGGTGGGGGCCGCGCTCGCCCCGCGGCTTCGCGCGGATCCGGCAGTCGCCTGCCCTTCTAGTTTCGCTCCGATTTCTTTAAACTTTTTTAGAAATTCCCCTCCCTCCTTCCCTCCTCTCCCCCTGGCCTCCTGCTCCCTCCTTCCCCTCCTCCTCCTCCTCCCCCTCCCTCCCTCCCTCCCTGCGCCGCCGCCGCCGCCGCCGCCGCCGCCGCCGCCGCCACCGCCGGCCCATGACTGAGCCCCGCCGCCGCCGGCCGAGGAATGGGCTCCGGGCTCTGGTAGGAAGCGCTGGGAGCGGGGGGCGCTTTTAAAACACCGATCTGGGTTTTTTAAAAACCTCCTTTGAAAAAATAATGGCAAACTCGACGGGGAAGGCGCCTCCGGACGAGCGGAGAAAGGGACTCGCTTTCCTGGACGAGCTGCGGCAGTTCCACCACAGCAGAGGGTGAGAGCAGAACCGGGGGGGCAGCGCCGGGGCTGACAAGTGCGGGGCTTTTTCTCTCCCGCAGGTCGCCTTTTAAAAAAATCCCTGCGGTGGGTGGGAAGGAGCTGGATCTTCACGGTCTCTACACCAGAGTCACTACTTTAGGCGGATTCGCGAAGGTGAGTGGAAGTTTTAATTTGTATTTCCCTCTACGTTCAGACAACTGTGCCTGTGTTTTACCAGGTTTCTGAGAAGAATCAGTGGGGAGAAATTGTTGAAGAGTTCAACTTTCCCAGAAGTTGTTCTAACGCTGCCTTTGCTTTAAAACAGTATTACTTGCGGTGAGTAGTAGTGACTTTTCCATAGTATTTGGTAAATGTTTGCTGTGCTGTTTTTCTGTTTCAGTTACCTAGAAAAGTACGAGAAAGTTCATCATTTTGGGGAGGATGATGATGAGGTACCACCAGGCAATCCAAAGCCACAGCTTCCTATTGGTGCAATTCCATCTTCCTACAATTACCAGCAACACAGTGTGTCGGGTAAATATCACTGCAAATTAACAGGATATATGGATATACTTAAGGTATTTTTTTTCTTTGTTAGATTATCTGCGTCAAAGTTATGGGCTGTCCATGGACTTTAATTCGCCAAATGATTATAATAAATTGGTGCTTTCACTGTTATCTGGACTCCCAAATGAAGTGGACTTTGCTATTAACGTATGCACTCTCCTATCAAATGAAAGCAAGCACGTCATGCAACTTGAAAAAGATCCTAAAATCATCACTTTACTACTTGCTAATGCCGGGGTGTTTGACGACAGTAAGTTTTAAGCTGAATGTATTATATAATTCTTGAATGTACTATTTATTTATTTGTTTTTTAGCTTTAGGATCCTTTTCCACTGTATTTGGAGAAGAATGGAAAGAGAAGACTGATAGAGACTTCGTTAAGGTAAATCATTTTAATTAAAATGTTGATTCATTATCATGGAGAATTAAATAATTTATCATTACAGTTTTGGAAAGACATCGTTGATGATAATGAAGTTCGTGACCTCATTTCTGACAGAAACAAGTCTCATGGTAAGTTAGTGAAAGCAAAATTTTTCAAAACCATATTAAGTGAAATATGTATTTTCTATTGTAGAAGGTACATCAGGAGAATGGATTTGGGAGTCTTTATTTCATCCACCTCGAAAGCTGGGCATTAACGATATTGAAGGACAGCGGGTACTTCAGATTGCAGTGATTTTGAGAAATCTTTCCTTTGAGGAGGGCAATGTTAAGCTCTTGGCAGCTAATCGTACCTGTCTTCGTTTCCTATTACTTTCTGCACATAGTCATTTTATTTCTTTAAGGCAATTAGGCCTTGACACATTAGGAAATATTGCAGCTGAGGTAAGCATGTGACTGTACCTTAAACTAGTTTTTAGCTCAATAATAGTGTTGTTTCTTTTTCCAGCTTTTACTGGACCCTGTTGATTTCAAAACTACTCATCTGATGTTTCATACTGTTACAAAATGTCTAATGTCAAGGGATAGATTTTTAAAGATGAGAGGTGAGTTTTCACTGAAGTATTTACTTTCTAAATTCTTAGTAATACATATTTGTATGTTTTTCAGGCATGGAAATTTTGGGAAATCTTTGCAAAGCAGAAGATAATGGTGTTTTAATTTGTGAATATGTGGATCAGGATTCCTACAGAGAGATCATTTGTCATCTCACTTTACCTGATGTGCTGCTTGTAATCTCAACACTCGAGGTGCTATACATGCTCACGGAAATGGGAGATGTTGCTTGCACAAAAATTGCAAAAGTAGAAAAGAGCATAGGTAAGACTGGACCAAAAAACACTTATTTTCTTGACTAATAACTATTGCTTTTTATTTATTTTAGACATGTTAGTGTGTCTGGTTTCTATGGATATTCAGATGTTTGGCCCTGATGCACTAGCTGCGGTAAAACTCATTGAACACCCAAGTTCCAGTCATCAAATGTTATCTGAAATTAGGCCACAAGCTATAGAGCAAGTCCAAACCCAGACTCATGTAGCATCTGCCCCAGGTTAGTGTTTTCACATATTCTTTTTCAGTGTGAAATGATGTAGCTAATGTATTTTTTTCTTTAGCTTCCAGAGCAGTTGTAGCGCAGCATGTTGCTCCACCTCCAGGAATAGTGGAAATAGATAGTGAGAAGTTTGCTTGTCAGTGGTAAGTGGTTTATTTCTATTAAGGATTTATCCTTGTATAATGCTTAATTTTTCTCCTCTTTTAGGCTAAATGCTCATTTTGAAGTAAATCCAGATTGTTCTGTTTCTCGAGCAGAAATGTATTCTGAATACCTCTCGACTTGCAGTAAATTAGCTCGTGGTGGAATCCTAACATCAACTGGATTTTATAAATGTCTTAGGTAGGATCCATAGTTCTTTAAATAAAGTCCATCAAAACTTACTGATTATGTATGTACTTTACAGAACGGTCTTTCCAAATCATACAGTGAAGAGAGTGGAGGATTCCAGTAGCAATGGGCAGGCACATATTCATGTGGTAGGAGTAAAACGGAGGGCTATACCACTTCCCATTCAGATGTACTATCAGCAGCAACCAGTTTCTACTTCTGTTGTTCGTGTTGATTCTGTTCCTGATGTATCTCCTGCTCCTTCACCTGCAGGTGTTAATTTTTATTGTATTTTTAAAGTATTATTGGAATTTTGACGTTTTCTTCATATTTTCAGGAATCCCTCATGGATCACAAACCATAGGAAACCATTTTCAGAGGACTCCTGTTGCCAACCAATCTTCAAATCTGACTGCAACACAAATGTCTTTTCCTGTACAAGGTGTTCATACTGTGGCACAAACTGTTTCAAGAATTCCACAAAATCCTTCACCTCATACCCACCAGCAACAAAATGCTCCAGTGACTGTCATTCAAAGTAAAGCTCCAATTCCTTGTGAAGTTGTTAAGGCTACAGTTATCCAGAATTCCATACCCCAGACAGGAGTTCCTGTTAGTATTGCTGTTGGAGGAGGACCTCCACAGAGTTCTGTTGTTCAGAATCATAGTACAGGGCCACAACCTGTTACAGTTGTGAATTCTCAGACATTGCTTCACCATCCATCTGTAATTCCACAGCAGTCTCCATTACACACAGTGGTACCAGGACAGATCCCTTCAGGCACTCCTGTTACAGTAATTCAACAAGCTGTCCCACAGAGTCATATGTTTGGCAGAGTACAGAACATACCAGCATGTACTTCTACAGTTTCACAGGGTCAACAGTTAATCACCACATCACCCCAACCTGTGCAAACTTCATCTCAACAGACATCAGCTGGTAGCCAGTCACAAGATACTGTTATCATAGCACCCCCACAGTATGTAACAACTTCTGCATCCAATATTGTCTCAGCAACTTCAGTACAGAATTTTCAGGTAGCTACAGGACAAATGGTTACTATTGCTGGTGTCCCAAGTCCACAAGCCTCAAGGGTAGGGTTTCAGAACATTGCACCAAAACCTCTCCCTTCTCAGCAAGTTTCATCTACAGTGGTACAGCAGCCTATTCAACAACCACAGCAGCCAACCCAACAAAGCGTAGTGATTGTAAGCCAGCCAGCTCAACAAGGTCAAACTTATGCACCAGCCATTCACCAAATTGTTCTTGCTAATCCAGCAGCTCTTCCAGCTGGTCAGACAGTTCAGCTAACTGGACAACCTAACATAACTCCATCTTCTTCACCATCACCTGTCCCAGCTACTAATAACCAAGTCCCTACTGCCATGTCGTCGTCCTCTACCCCTCAATCACAGGGACCACCTCCTACTGTCAGTCAAATGTTATCTGTGAAAAGGCAGCAACAGCAGCAACATTCACCAGCACCCCCACCACAGCAGGTACAAGTACAAGTTCAGCAGCCCCAACAAGTACAGATGCAAGTTCAACCTCAACAGTCGAATGCAGGAGTTGGTCAGCCTGCCTCTGGTGAGTCGAGTCTGATTAAACAGCTTCTGCTTCCGAAACGTGGTCCTTCAACACCAGGTGGTAAGCTTATTCTCCCAGCTCCACAGATTCCTCCCCCTAATAATGCAAGAGCTCCTAGCCCTCAGGTGGTCTATCAGGTGGCCAGTAACCAAGCCGCAGGTTTTGGAGTGCAGGGGCAAACTCCAGCTCAGCAGCTATTGGTTGGGCAGCAAAATGTTCAGTTGGTCCCAAGTGCAATGCCACCCTCAGGGGGAGTACAAACTGTGCCCATTTCGAACTTACAAATATTGCCAGGTCCACTGATCTCAAATAGCCCAGCAACCATTTTCCAAGGGACTTCTGGCAACCAGGTAACCATAACAGTTGTGCCAAATACGAGTTTTGCACCTGCAACTGTGAGTCAGGGAAATGCAACTCAGCTCATTGCTCCAGCAGGAATTACCATGAGCGGAACGCAGACAGGAGTTGGACTTCCAGTACAAACGCTTCCAGCCACTCAAGCATCTCCTGCTGGACAATCATCATGTACTACTGCTACTCCCCCATTCAAAGGTGATAAAATAATTTGCCAAAAGGAGGAGGAAGCAAAGGAAGCAACAGGTTTACATGTTCATGAACGTAAAATTGAAGTCATGGAGAACCCGTCCTGCCGACGAGGAGCCACAAACACCAGCAATGGGGATACAAAGGAAAATGAAATGCATGTGGGAAGTCTTTTAAATGGGAGAAAGTACAGTGACTCAAGTCTACCTCCTTCAAACTCAGGGAAAATTCAAAGTGAGACTAATCAGTGCTCACTAATCAGTAATGGGCCATCATTGGAATTAGGTGAGAATGGAGCATCTGGGAAACAGAACTCAGAACAAATAGACATGCAAGATATCAAAAGTGATTTGAGAAAACCGCTAGTTAATGGAATCTGTGATTTTGATAAAGGAGATGGTTCTCATTTAAGCAAAAACATTCCAAATCATAAAACTTCCAATCATGTAGGAAATGGTGAGATATCTCCAATGGAACCACAAGGGACTTTAGATATCACTCAGCAAGATACTGCCAAAGGTGATCAACTAGAAAGAATTTCTAATGGACCTGTATTAACTTTGGGTGGTTCATCTGTGAGCAGTATACAGGAGGCTTCAAATGCGGCAACACAGCAATTTAGTGGTACTGATTTGCTTAATGGACCTCTAGCTTCAAGTTTGAATTCAGATGTGCCTCAGCAACGCCCAAGTGTAGTTGTCTCACCACATTCTACAACCTCTGTTATACAGGGACATCAAATCATAGCAGTTCCCGACTCAGGATCAAAAGTATCCCATTCTCCTGCCCTATCATCTGACGTTCGGTCTACAAATGGCACAGCAGAATGCAAAACTGTAAAGAGGCCAGCAGAGGATACTGATAGGGAAACAGTCGCAGGAATTCCAAATAAAGTAGGAGTTAGAATTGTTACAATCAGTGACCCCAACAATGCTGGCTGCAGCGCAACAATGGTTGCTGTGCCAGCAGGAGCAGATCCAAGCACTGTAGCTAAAGTAGCAATAGAAAGTGCTGTTCAGCAAAAGCAACAGCATCCACCAACATATGTACAGAATGTGGTCCCGCAGGTAAGTTATTCCATGATCACATTTCTCTTATGGTCACAAACTCTGCATTTGTTCTTTTTCACAGAACACTCCTATGCCACCTTCACCAGCTGTACAAGTGCAGGGCCAGCCTAACAGTTCTCAGCCTTCTCCATTCAGTGGATCCAGTCAGCCTGGAGATCCAATGAGAAAACCTGGACAGAACTTCATGTGTCTGTGGCAGTCTTGTAAAAAGTAAATGGCAATTTTATTTGATATATAAAAGTATCCAAGTGTCTACTACTTTTATTTTTTATAGGTGGTTTCAGACACCCTCACAGGTTTTCTACCATGCAGCAACTGAACATGGAGGAAAAGATGTATATCCAGGGCAGTGTCTTTGGGAAGGTTGTGAGCCTTTTCAGCGACAGCGGTTTTCTTTTATTACCCACTTGCAGGTACACTTTTTAAATACTATTTGATCAGTAACTGCCATTCTCTTGCTTCCTCTTCCTCAAAAAGGATAAGCACTGTTCAAAGGATGCCCTACTTGCAGGATTAAAACAAGATGAACCAGGACAAGCAGGAAGTCAGAAGTCTTCTACCAAGTAAGGAAAATGAGTTTACTTCCTGTTGTACATCTCTCTCTCTCTCTCTCTCTGATCAATTTAGGCAGCCAACTGTAGGGGGCACAAGCTCAACTCCTAGAGCACAAAAGGCCATTGTGAATCATCCCAGTGCTGCACTTATGGCTCTGAGGAGAGGATCAAGAAACCTTGTCTTTCGAGATTTTACAGTAAGCATGCCTTGAAACCCTTATCTGTAAAAATCTTTATTCTTTTTTTTCCTTTCTTTTTAAGGATGAAAAAGAGGGACCAATAACTAAACACATCCGACTAACAGCTGCCTTAATATTAAAAAATATTGGTAAATATTCAGAATGTGGTCGCAGGTGAGTAATATGTTTTCTGTAGCCAAAGTGAAAGACTGACAATCTTCTATATGTTTTTTTGCAGATTGTTAAAGAGACATGAAAATAACTTATCAGTGCTAGCCATTAGTAACATGGAAGCTTCCTCCACCCTTGCCAAATGCCTTTATGAACTTAATTTTACAGTTCAGAGTAAGGAACAAGAAAAAGACTCAGAAATGCTGCAGTGAAAAATAATTCCACTTACACAGTGGGGGACTCAAAGTCAGCCACATTTCACATACTGTTACTGAAGAAAGCACCAAGTCTTAATGGAACAAAGACCATAGAATGAATTATTTTATCTCCTCCCATGATGCTGAGAGGAAGCTTCGTATTCTGATCTCTGAGTGAATCCCTTTGTTCTCTGTTTAAAAAAATCTAAAAAGAAAAAGGAAAAAAAAAAAAGAACTGCTGTGGGATTGTCAACCAGCTTATCTGCAGGATGTTTCAGATCTGATAAATCCTGATGGAAACTGGTATGATCAGAATTCAGTACCATCCACATTGGAATATACATGGAATATTGTAAAACCTACATGAGCAGATGAAATAGAAGCATTAAATATTTTTATCTATATCCAAAAAGGAGCACATTTTTATATTTACAAAACCGTTTAAGCTGGTTTGAATAATTTAAAAAAGTTTCAGCACACCTATACCCCCGATCTCAGAGGGGGCCACCAATATCTAGCTATGGATCGTGTGTTTTGTTTAGAAATCAGTAGCTTGGTTTTCTTACTTGAGCCAATATATTTTCACTTATTTATTATCATAAAAATTTACCAGTCTGAATAGATCTTGTAAATATTTGTGAATAGAATGAATACCTTTCATGCCACTGCAGCCACTGGAAATACATTCTGTGGTGTCCTAGAAGCATTATTGGTAGGTTCTAAAGTTTTCTAGACTTTCCTGTCAATTGTAAGTAATTGTGATATATTCTATGCAGTGGATGAATGTTCTTTAAATTTGTGTAAATACTTCTGCAAAGGTACTGATGCTGTAAAGTCAAAACAGTTTTGTGGAACTGTGATTTTTTTTTCTTTTTTCTTTTTTTTTTTCTTTTTTTTTTTGTATTATACACCTTGTAGAACTCATTTTGCTGGCTGAAAGAGTATGGAATAATATATCTCATGTCATTTTTTAGAAGAAAAACTATTTGAAGGTATTTTTTGGTTTTCCTTAACATGTATCCACTGTAAACGTTTGTCGTGTACAAGCTCAGAGCTTGGACAGAATTTTTTGTATTTGTAAATTGGTTTAAATACATGGAATTTTATACAGGTTTTCTCCTGTGTTATATATGCATTATGTGCAGGTATGATATTTTCTTCACTACTTTTTCTATCTTAATATAGTGTGGAATTTTATTGTATTATTCTTCCATTCTTAATACTGTACCACATTCCTGCTCAGAAACTGCTCACTTCCTTAAATTGTCTTTTTTCCCCCAGCGTGAAATGTATCCATTTATAACTGCCTATTGCCTGTTCTATTAGCATCCAAAAATGTGGAAGGCCTCCCAACCACCATTTCTGCTGTGTCCTTAGGATGTGCAGTAAAAAATATAGACCTAACAGTTTATGTTATAGAATGGCTTTATTTACTTTGGTGACTGTTTATAGTTTTTAAATAAAAGACTGAACATTTTCTTGAGTCCTTCATTTCTGAGTATGCTTAAGACATCTTAAAAATATAGAGAGAATTCTAAATTCAGCTGAAGGCAAGGTATAACGGTCACCTACCTATTTGATTATATGTTGATTGATAACATATTAAATAGAGAACAAATAAGAGAGGTCCTTTACATGACAAATTTGCATGAAATAAGCAGATTAACCAAGTATTTATTTTTCATCTTGTTATAATGCAGAGCAAATGTAGAGAACAGCAAATGATTGATGCAGTTAAAGCTCAATATGCCTTTTTTTACTGGATACTGTACATTTGGCTAAAAGCTTTTATTGTTTGATGTTGTGTTTCTTGACTGTTTATTCAGAATCACAGTGTATCCAAATCTTCAGCTTGAATTTGGAGGCAGATTCTTAGAGTGAAAAAGCCTCAGTTTCCATATTAAAAATGTTTTAAATATTTTGATTGAATTAGTACCAATGTAAAATCTAGTTTCTTCCTGAAGGAGGATCCCTGGCGCTGTCCTGCCATGTCTCAAAGGAATGTTTGAGAAACTTCATCTAATATTAGTTATAAGGTTGTGGAATTTATGCTTGGCCCACCTTCCAAGACTGGCACTGCCCAACAGACACCGCTGAAATCATGTGGGTATCCCTAGGATGGCCTTCAGAGCCCTCAAACTTACAAGCACCTGGTAGTTGACATCATATGGGGAATTTTCTATTCACCGTACTTATCCAAAAATCTCTTTTAAAAAGTAAATTTGTGCAACAACGTTTATTTGAAAGATAATGTCTTCTCAAAATCAGAAACTGCAGTGGTAATTAAATTAATAGAAAAGAGAACAAACTGCAGGTTTAGAAAAATGGTTTTCATATTCACCATTCTTCCACCTCATTGAATTGCATGCTGTAGTTCTAGCTTTTCTGCTATAATATGTAAATATGACTGTAGCCTTTTAAGCTTCAGTCTCAGCAGAGAATTTCCTAAATGCGTTTGACCTAATGAAACTGATCATGGCTTCCCACTTAGGTTTTTCTTCTTATAGCTTTATAGAACTATATAATAATATGGACTTGCTGTGTAATGGAATTAAAGTGCTTTTGCACAATAAGTTCTGCAAAACCCTCTCATTCATGAAAAGGTGCTCCTTGCTAGACAGAAACTTGCTGATTTACAGTATTGTTATTTTTGTCTAAAGTTCTGTAAATACATGCTTTAATGTTATCTTTGAGAAATCTATGTAAATAATATAGTCTACAACATAGAGACTGTATAATTCTGTGTTATATATGTGCCTAGTGCTCTGTTGGCACTCAATAAATTTTAAGTAACAAAATTGATAATCATATAGCGAAGGCATATTTTTCTTCCAAGCTCAAGTCAGGATTGTGACTATATATTAATGAGACTCAGTAATCCAACCCACACCTGAGAACTCGTCTCATTACTTTATAGTCATGTCATGTATGTTTTTTTAACCATGAAATGACAATAAAATGATTTTTAAAATGAGAATGTTTTGGATAAGTGACTTCTGTCCTGAT